CATTGTTTACATATATGAAAAGTGAGGCTCAAAATACACTGACCAGTCCAAGACAACGCGCGCCCCCACAAAGCACCTTCCCCGTCCCCATTTATGCCCAACCCATAAACCCAAAGTAGAGCCAACCTCGCACTGGCTACGTAACCCGGGCCAAGCTAAACATTATAAACCTCAGGCTCCCCATCTTTAAAGTATAACAGGTGGTTAGAAGATTAAAAAGATAAACATTTGGCAGGTCATTGTGGACGGTGTAGCTCAGAAAATGCTGACTACTGCACTACCATAACTACTGCTATTGTTAACGATAAAAGGCAAAGACTTTCCAGGACCCGACCCCTCGCTTACAAGCCTTTCGGGAACTTGCCCTATACCCCCGACCCCAGTCACCTTCAGATTTAATTCCACAGACACGCCCCCAAACAGACCCTCCCCTTTAAGGCACCCCCCCCCCCCCCGGCTCCTCCCTCTCAGGCGCCTCTCCTCACAAACCTTACCCCCATAGATTCTGCCCTTTCGGACTCGGTTATGGAGGAGGCCTTCCGCTCGCAGCGGCCTCTCCAGCACCCCTTTTAGGCCTGAGCACCCGCAGGGGTGCCCAGGCCGCACGCCAAACGCGGGCCCGCGCCGGTTACCTGGCTGCGCGCTCCCGCTCTGCCTCGCGATTCTCCGGAATCGTACCTCTTCGTGGGCTCGCGCCAGCGCTGTGAGCGCACAATTAGTTTAAACTATGGCCCCGCCCCCTCGCGCTGCCCTCTGATTGGCCTCTGTCGGCGGGGCCCGCTTAAGGACCCGGGAAAAGGAAGTTTGAGGGCCACTGGGAAAGAGAAGGGGTATCACCGCTTCCGGACCCCGGCCTGTACTTGAAGGCAAAGAGAACTACAAATCCCAGCGTCACCCGCGGCCTTGAAGCCCCGCCCCTGACAAACTGAAGGTCCCGGTAAGCATCGCGTCAGTACTTATGGCGCCTGCCGGGTTGTGGTGACGAAAGCAGTTGCCATGGAGTTGCTCTGAGTAACCCTGAGGCAGTGGGACGCCAAGACTGGAGAGGAAGCGACTGCGGGTGAGTCGGGCGGGAAAACAGGAAACCCGTTCACTGATAACAACATTGTGTTCATCCCTGTCAGGGAGTATTTCCATTTTAACCGGAAACAATCCCTGAACCCACAGGAATGAATGCCTAATGGTGGAGTTTCAGCCATCAGTGACAGGTGAGTGAGAGGTAGACTCTGGTTTTGTGTGTCTTGAAACACTGGTCTTTCTCTGTCCTCCCAGGCTGAACCCAGACTCCCAGGGCACCTGCTTGCACCTTTGAATGATGGCCTGAACTATGAACAAACGGGACTATATGAACACTTCGGTACAGGAGCCCCCTCTTGACTACTCCTTCAGAAGCATCCACGTCATTCAAGGTCAGCCCCCAGAGCACAGTACTCCACTCACTGATGATACCCAAGTCTCACTTTGTCCCCACAGATCTGGTAAATGAGGAGCCAAGGACAGGACTACGACCACTGAAGCGTTCAAAGTCGGGGAAATCACTGACCCAGTCCCTGTGGCTGAATAACAATGTTCTCAATGATCTGAGAGACTTCAACCAGGTGGCTTCACAGCTGTTGGAGCACCCAGAGAACCTGGCCTGGATCGACCTGTCCTTTAATGACCTGACTTCCATTGACCCTGTGAGTTCCTAACAGTAGGAATCCAGTCAGGGCTAGCCTGGCTTTTGGTTTCCCTCCCCAACAGGTCCTAACAACTTTCTTCAACCTGAGTGTCCTCTATCTTCACGGCAACAGCATCCAGCGCCTGGGGGAGGTGAATAAGCTGGCTGTCCTTCCTCGGCTCCGTAGCCTGACACTCCATGGGAACCCCATGGAGGAAGAGAAAGGGTATAGGTAAGTGCCCTGCCCCTGGAGGTAGCGTCTAGCTGGGCTCCCCTAAAGGAAAGGAGGAGGAGAAACAAGAAATCTACGACCATTCTTCTGCCATGCTTGGACCTGGGAAGGGAGTAACAGACCTCTAAGCATTCCTTGCTCTCAGTCAGGATAAACCTAATCTTTCCCAAACTATGCTCAAGTCCCTCCATTCCTTGCAGTCAGGGAAGACAACAGCAACTAGTGGAGGGGGAAGGGGATTCTGGTGGGGGTGCTGGCCCCCAGCCTAAGTCTTCCCCACAGGCAATATGTGCTGTGCACCCTGTCCCGTATCACCACGTTCGACTTCAGTGGGGTCACCAAAGCAGACCGCACCACAGCTGAAGTCTGGAAACGCATGAACATCAAGCCCAAGAAGGCCTGGACCAAGCAGAATACACTTTGAGGCTCCCACGACCCTAGTAGTCCTAAAGGCCTAAGCATAGACAGCATGGTTTGACAATAAATAATTTGAGCTGTTGAGCAGATGAGAAGTCACTTACACCTTGTAGAGATGTTCTCTAACTCAGGCAACTGCAAGTAGCTCTAGCCTTTTCTTTTCTTTTTTTTTTTTTTGAGACGGAGTCTCACTCTGTCACACAGGCTGGAGTGCAGTGGCACGATCTTGGCTCACTGCAACCTCAGCCTCCCAGGTTCAAGAGATTCTCCTGCCTCAGCCTCCCCAGTAGCTGTGATTAAAGGCGCCTGCCACCATGACTGGCTAATTTTGTTGTTGTTGTTGTTGTTTTGAGACGGTTTCACTCGTCACCCCAGCTGGAGTGCAGTGGTGCGATCTCAGCTCACTGCAACCTCCGCCTGCTGGGTTCAAGCGATTCTCCTGCCTCAGCCTCCTGAGTAGCTGGGATTACAGGCGCCTGCTACCACATCCAGCTAATTTTTTTTTTTGAGACGGAGTCTCGCTCTGTCACCCAGGCTGGAGTGCAGTGGCACGATCTCGGCTCACTGCAAACTCCGCCTTCCAGGTTCACGCCATTCTCCTGCCTCAGCCTCCCAAGTAGCTGGGACTATAGGCACCTACTACCACGCCTGGCTAATTTTTTGTATTTTTAGTAGAGACGGGGTTTCACCATGTTAGCCAGGATGGTCTCCATCTCCTGACCTTGTGATCCACCCACCTCGGCTTCCCCCAGCTAATTTTTTATATTTTAGTAGAGACAAGGTTTCGCCATGTTGGCCAGGCTGGTCTTGAACTCCTGACCTCAGGTGATCCGTCTGCTTTGGCCTCCCAAAGTGCTGGGATTAGAAGCGTGAGCCACCACGCCCAGCCTTTTTTTGTATTTTTAGTAGAGATGGGGTTTCGCCATGTTGGCCAGGCTGGTCTCAAACTCCTGACCTCAGGTGATCTGCCCACCTCAGCCTCCCAAAGTGCTAGGATTACAGGATAAGCCACTGCACCTGGCCAGCTCTAGTCTTATTTTGCTGAAAAAGGGAGGCAATTGAGGGAAAGGCCTGCTGGCCTGGGACACTGGAGACGTGGGTTTACCACACAGCCTTGGGAAATTTATCTAACTCTCTGGGCCCCTTTGTACTTTTCAGCTTAGAGATTTGGGGGTTAAAGTAGATCAGTAATTTCCAAACTCTTCACAGAGTACCAGGGTCTGTAGAGATGCCTCACAGGCCTCCATGACAGGCCAAGAAGATGGCCTATGATCTCTGAAACCAGCCCCCACTTCAATCAGATCAAAGTAATTCCATTCTGTTTTATATGCTGGGATTCTGCTTAAGATTTCATTTGATAAAAAGAATCTTCTGCTTAAAAACATTTGCTTGCTGACTCCATATTAGGTATTCC